TATTAACACCACACAAGTCAGCAAATGCTGTCAGTTAGGATTTTTTTTTTTTTTTTTTTTTTTTTGAGACGGAGTCTTGCTCTTGTCGCCCAGGCTGGAGTGCGATGGTGCGATCTTGGCTCACTGCAACCTCCACCTCCCGGGTTTAAGAGATTCTCCTGTCTCAGCCTCCCGAGTAACTGAGATTACAGGCGCCTGCCGCCACCTGGCTAATTTTTATATTTTTAGTAGAGACGGGGTTTCCTGCTTCAGCCTCCTAAGTAGCTGAGAATACAGGCGTGCACCACCATGCCCAGCTAATTTTTTTATTTTTTATTTTTTTAATTTTTAGTAGAGATGGGGTTTCACCATGTTTGTCAGACTGGTCTCGAACTCCTGACCTCGTGATCCACCGGCCTCGGCCTCCCACAGTGCTGGATGACAGGCGTGAGCCCCCGCGCCCGGTCCGTGCATTTACAGCACAAGTTCACGCTTATCTACAAAGCATCCACCTCTCACCGCACCTTCCGGGACCACGGGATTTAACGCCTCACCGCCCGATGACAGCACGAGGTGGAAAGGGCAGCGACAATGCTCGCGCGTCCCCTCCCGGCGATCCGGAGCACGGCAGCCCCGGAGCGCGCGGCCACTCCTCGCTCCCCTCAGGAGCTCGTAAGAGCCCCGCGCGGGGCCGAGGCGCGAGAGCACGCGCAACGCTTCCTGGGAAATGTAGTTGGGTGTCGGATTAGAACTACAAATCCCGGTACTCACCGCGCTGCAGCCCCGACCGTGAGGGCGCTTTCTGGTGAATCTGAATCTCGTTTGTCTGTGACATGGGGAAAGCTGTCCAAGCCCAATTCCATTTTCACAAGAGGCTTTCTTTTTGGAAACATGATAGCGGTCTCGCTGGTGTGCGCACCAGGAGCGTTGCGGCCGCGGCTTCCTCCTGCGGCGAATCTGCCGTTGCATCACAGTGGCTAGTCTCAGGGCCCGCAACGTGACGCTTGTCGAATCTGCTGCGGGGAGAAGGACGCGAGGGTTGCTTGGGCAGCGACTGTCATGGCGGCGGCCGCCCCCAATGCCGGAGGCTCGGCCCCTGAGACAGCGGGTTCCGCCGAAGCTCCGCTGCAGTACAGCCTGCTCCTGCAGTACCTGGTGGGTGACAAGCGTCAGCCCCGGCTCCTGGAGCCTGGGAGCCTGGGCGGGATCCCAAGTCCAGCCAAGAGTGAGGAGCAGAAGATGATCGAGAAGGCGATGGAAAGCTGCGCTTTCAAGGCTGCGCTGGCCTGCGTGGGAGGTGAGGCCGGGCGATGGGACCCTTGGGAGGCTAAAGACACCTTCATCTCTGTGTTTGCTTCTAGGATTTGTCTTAGGAGGTGCATTTGGGGTGTTTACCGCTGGCATCGATACCAACGTGGGCTTTGACCCTAAGGATCCTTACCGTACACCGACTGCAAAAGAAGTGCTGAAAGACATGGGGCAGAGAGGAATGTCCTATGCCAAAAATTTCGCCATTGTGGGAGCCATGTTTTCTTGTACTGAGTGTTTGATAGAATCTGTAAGTGTCTCTGCCTTCTAAGAAATCCTTGCTTTGGCTCTAACGTGTACTTCCCTGCCCACAGTACCGGGGAACATCAGACTGGAAGAACAGTGTCATCAGTGGCTGCATCACGGGAGGAGCTATTGGTTTCAGAGGTTAGTAAACGGCTCTCGAATGCTTTTTCTTTCACAGGTCATGTTCTTTCTGTTTGTTTGACAGCTGGCTTAAAGGCTGGGGCCATTGGTTGTGGAGGTTTTGCTGCTTTCTCTGCTGCGATTGATTATTACCTCCGGTGAGAGTAATTGCCTGCAGGGAAGGATGATGCCAGCCCCGGATCCGGGCTGCTCTCTGGAGGACAGTTTCTGTACCACACCAGGGCCTTGCTTCAGGGCCTGAAGACATTCATTTTCCCTCATGTCGTTGGTATTCTGAGGGAGCTGCCTGGCTTCTCTGCCTCCAGCCTTTGGGGTAGCCACACTTTGCTGCTCCTGGACTCCAGCCAGCCTTCACAGAGGACGTCCCGTGCCAGATTCTCTCACAGCAGATCGGGAGACAGGATGTTGACATATAGGAATTCAGCTCCACAAAGCTTCAGGCCTGACCACAGCTGGCCCTCTAGGTTGTTTGGTGTTGTGGGCACAGAGGTGACAGTGTCTCTGCAGGCACTCAGGAAGCTGTTCTACCTTGGAACTCCATGCAACTATCCGTCTCGAATACCAGGGCAGGGCAAGGCGGACTGATGCCGTCCAACCAATTATCTCACTTGTTTTGTGTTCTGTCATCCTTGTTTTTTTTTTAAAAATACACTCCCCTCCCCCACCGCCACACACCTTACAGTTCAAAAGGTTGGTTTATTTGTATTTTATTTTCAAATTCCCTATTCCAAAAATAGTGCCGGGTGGCCCAAAGATAACATCTGAAGGGAAAGAATGAGAAAGCTCCCAGGGAAGCGGGGGATGGGGCGCTGAGGCAGGGTTGTTAGAGGACTGTGTCATCCTCACCAAGCTCATTACATCTGCCAGGGCCTGCCTCAAGAAGCCCAGCCCAGCCTTTTCCTGGGATGCAGTGAAATCCCATCCATGAACTCGATGGGCCCCTCCTGTGCCGGCCGAGAGGCACACACTGCCTTCACGACGTGACTGCTGGACCTGGCCGAGCTTGAGGCCACATGTGAAGGGTCCTGCTGTGGTCATCTTGGTGACTCGGTCACAGCAGCTACTGGCCAAGATCAGACGTCGCTGAGGGGCTGTTCACCACCATCCTCGTTCTCCAGGGTCAAGGAAGTGTTTTAACATGTCGTGTTTTCGACTTGACCTTGTGGTATTTTTCTTGGCCTAGTTGTGTGCCATGGATATTAAAAAAAAAAAAAAAAAAATCCGTCTACAGTTGGGCTTCAGCACTGGTGCTGCTTTACCCTGGTGCTCTGTGGGGGGATGACACTGCTGGAGTCAGGCCTTTGCTCTTGGGTGGGGCACAGGCAGGTCGCTTGGTGGGGGCCACACAGTGCTGGGCACCTTCAGCCAGTGGTGATGAGTCTCCTTTTTCCTATAATACGGTAATTCCTCTATCCTTTCCTTTTTTGCCTTCTTCCTCATCTGCCCTGTCTTCTGGCCCACACACTCTTAACCAGCGTTCACACTCAGTGTACATGGCCTGGAGGCCCGAGTGTTTGTACATGAGTGATGATGTCAAACCCAGCTGGTAACACCTTCCTTGGGTCATGTTTGCCATTTTCTTGGAATGAATGTGAGTTCCTGCTCAGGGCTCATGTCCTTTTACAGTGAATTCTATATAACGCCCCTCCCAGTCTCACAGCTAGGAGGCTTCATCACTGCTAGGCCAGTTGGAGCGTTCCCTAGAGCTCAGAACAAATTGTTTCCTCTGCTGTCCCTAAATATAGGACACCTACAAGCACTCTGAAGCAAGGGCAGACATTCCCACCTGGTACCTGTCAAAGTCCTAGGATGCCTGGGATCTTCCATCTTTCAGTCTAGCACGTGGGACCAAATACAAGAGATGCTGCCCTCACAACAGCCTTGGAAAAGATGAGCGCCAGGGCTGTCAGTACCCATCGGTTCAGTAAGCGAGGCATTGTCCACGCTGCCTATTCACTCGAGAGATGAATAGTTTCCTGTTTTCGATGGCTGGGGAGCCAGTATGAGCTCATAAACCAAACAGCAATTTTCAGAGACATCTGTTCCTGATCTTCAGAATAAACTCAGTGTCCAGTTGCTTCGGCTGGTGGGAGCCAATATTCACGCCACTGACTCTCTCAAAGGGAGGGTGGGCCCTCGGAGACCCAGCTTCTCTGACAAGCAGATTAGACCAAAAGGCTGCCTCAAAGATATGCCACTTTGAAGGAAAGCGTAGAGAAGCGTTTACATAAAAGAAGACGCTTCCTGTTCAGTGGACAACTTCATGCCACTTTCAAGGCACACCGATGGCCAGGTGGGACATTTGTACTGTAGCAGCACATGGCAAAGGTGAGCCAGAAGCAGCCTGGATGCTGGCTGATCCGGAGGCCTTTGTGAAGAGCAAGGAGAGGGCTCCAGCCCACCTCCCCGCAGCTCTGCCCCAGCCCCCGTGGGCCACAGGGAGGCTCAAGGGGAGTGAACTAGGTAAACAGATTCCTGGAAACTCACATCTGGATGCAGCTGGAAGAGTTAAATATTTACATTGGTGGCTTCCCTGGACCACCGCGAACACAAACATCCACACCACAGGGCTGAGTTTTGTGCAAATGATGGGGCTTTGCATTTTTTATTAACATTTTCCTCTCACGTGGTTTACATCAATTTATAATAATCTACATAAGTTGAAACAGAACATAGACAAAAAAATATATCCTTACCAACTTATTAAAGTCAGATATTCATGAAGGGTCCCATCCTACCTGTGTATCAGCAGAAAC